TGCATGCCCCTTGCAGGGGAAGGGGGCTGACCCGCTCCCCAAGCACTTCATCACAGCTTGCTTTCTAAGCACATCCAGAGTTCACCCTCCCTAGGAGAAGTCTCCCCGTCCTGCCCTCTGTCCTCTTTCATCCCCATGGGGAGCAGAGAGAGAGCTCCTGTGTTGCCTCCCTGATCCTTACCATGTCCCACATCAGCGTAGAAGTTAACAGCATGGACTTTGGGTTCCACCGGAGCTTGATTCCATTCTTGAGTGGAATGGAACCTAAGCTACTCCATTCCTTGGTTTTCTGATCTGTAAGATGACGGCAATAATACCAACTGTACCAGATTGTTTTGAGGATTTAAGGAGATGACTACGATGCACAGTGTGACGCATGATGTTGCTGTCATCACCCCAGGTTCCAGCGGCTTGTTTAGAGGCTGTTTCACTCATTTAATTGGAAGCTCCTTGAAGATCAGAATGGTCTTTTCCAGACATTCCCCCTAGGATACTAAGGACACAGTAGATATTCAGTAACTATTTAGGGATGTCTCTTGAATGTATACCCATTTTTATCAGCCACGTTTTTTTCCTTCCAGAAATGCAGGATGTTAATATCTGAGAGGAGCTGCTGTTAGCATGTAGGAAGCACCAGGTGGTGAACAGAGCAGGGGCCTCCCAGTGGGACAGGGGAAGAAGGACACTATGATAAATCGTGTTAATTTTCTAGGCCCCAGTTTCCTTATTGGGAGAATGGAGAGATTGATAGATACCATTACAAGGTTGTGGCGAAGGTTTTCATAAACTATGCTTAACACGCTGCCAAGGACACAGTAAGGGCTGAGAAACAGCAGCTGCTATTATTACTATCAATTTAAGAGTTATTGTTAAAGAAGTGAAACTGAACGCGCTTAGGTGTGCGCTCAAAGCCAGCAACCTGGCTGGGTCCGCACGGAGACAGGCGGGGCAGCGCGGGGAGGGGCCACCGGAAGCCCCACCCCTTTCCTCGCGTCCGGTCGCCCGGGCAACGCGCCACCGCGTCGCAGCCGGAGTGACGCGTGGCCGCCGGCACCCGGAGCTCCTGGGCACACGGCATTGGCAGGGGCCGCTTCGGCAGAGTGATGACTGATGATGAGTCCGAGAGCGTCCTCTCCGACTCCCATGAAGGGTCGGAGCTGGAGCTGCCTGTTATCCAGCTGTGCGGGCTGGTGGAGGAGCTCAGGTACCGCCGCCCGCGCCTGGGGGCCGCCCCTCACTAGAACTTACTCAGGTACCCTGTCTTGCAGCTATGTAAACTCTGCTCTCAAAACTGAGACTGAGATGTTTGAGAAATATTACGCTAAACTGGAGCCCAGGGATCAGCGACCTCCACGATTATCAGAAATTAAAATATCAGCAGCAGATTATGCACAGGTACACAATGGAGATCTAGATCATTCTTTTATTTGACAATGGCTTTGTTTCTCTTGGGTTGCAGTTTCGAGGCAGGCGTAGATCCAAATCCCGGACAGGTATGGACCGTGGGGTAGGCCTGACTGCCGACCAAAAACTTGAGCTGGTACAAAAAGAGGTTGCGGACATGAAGGATGACTTACGACACACAAGGGCAAATGCGGAACGCGACCTGCAGCATCACGAGGTACACCTTCCTGCCAGCGCAGCCTGTCCTGCACGTTCTTCTCTCTTTGTGCTGACTCCCCCAGGCGATCATTGAGGAGGCTGAAATTCGATGGAGTGAAGTTTCGAGAGAAGTGCATGAGTTTGAAAAAGATATTCTAAAAGCCATATCCAAGAAGAAAGGGAGTATTTTGGCCACTCAGAAAGTGATGAAATACATTGAGGACATGAACCGCCGGAGGGTAAGTTGGCAGACAGAGCTTAGAAAGGGAAATAAATGCATTAAAATATGCCTTTATGTTTTAGGATAATATGAAGGAGAAATTACGTTTGAAAAATGTTTCTCTCAAAGTTCAGAGGAAAAAAATGCTTTTACAATTGAGGCAGGTATGTGGTCCTTTTTCTCTCTCTCTCTGTTTATCATCTTTTCTTTCATCTTTCTGAGCTGTAGAAGGAAGAGGTGAGTGAGGCCCTTCACGATGTTGATTTTCAGCAGTTGAAGATAGAGAACGCTCAATTTCTTGAGACAATTGAAGCAAGGAATCAAGAACTGACCCAGCTAAAGCTGTCATCTGGAAACACTCTGCAGGTTCTCAATGCCTACAAAGTAAGGCCATCCCTGATACCCAGGGCTCCCCCAGCTCAAGACTTGCTGTGTTGTTATATTTCAGAGCAAGCTTCACAAGGCAATGGAAATATACCTCAATCTGGACAAGGAGATCTTGCTGAGAAAAGAGCTACTTGAAAAAATTGAAAAAGAAACACTACAAGTAGAGGAGGTAGGAGAGAGCAAAATGTGGTATTTCTGATGTCCCTGGGTGTAACTGGTCCTTCCCAACCCAGGACCGGGCCAAAGCCGAGGCAGTGAATAAGAGGCTCCGGAAGCAGCTGGCCGAGTTCCGGGCACCACAGGTGATGACTTACGTCCGGGAGAAGATCTTAAATGCGGACCTGGAGAAGAGCATCAGGATGTGGGAAAGGAAAGTGGAGATAGCAGAGGTGAGCCACGGGGAGCCCCAAGATGGGCAGTCTTTTTTTCTTTTTTTCTTTTTTTTTTTTGCAGATGTCCTTAAAAGGCCATCGTAAGGCTTGGAATCGAATGAAAATAACCAATGAGCAGTTGCAGGCAGATTACCTTGCTGGGAAGTAGCCAGAGGCAGGCCACGGCTTACAGACCACTACATGACCTATAAAAGTAATCAGCTCCTTTCTAGTCACGGGCTCCTCTCACTGTTCCCTGTCTGCCTGGTGTTCCCAACCCCCCACCCAGGCTGCGTATCATCTCCTGGGCCACATCTGCCCATGGGGAGTGTTTTCACAGCCTGGCCCCTGGAACTGTTACCACTGAAAGAACCACAGGGCACTCTAATGGTTTGACACTTGTTAGCCAGCATTTAGTTCACAAGCATAGTGAAAGTGACCTTCCCACACCTGGGAGAGGGATAGAGGAGGGAGAGCCAGCCCAGTGTATGCCATGGGCTTATCCGTGGCAGCCCCAGTGTGCAACTATCAAAAACAGACATCAAAACAGCATGGTGAATGCCTGGCACTCAGCATTCTCAGTTTACTCTTCAGTTTGGTGGGGTAGCTCCTGGACTAGATACTGCTGCAAAAGAAAACAAGCACGAAGGAAACCAAGATGATTTCTTCGGGCTGATACAACCTGTTCTGACCTGCAAAAATCCTACCTTCCCCCACCTCCCCACCGTAATAGTCATAGTATAAGGGTTGTACAGACGCCTCAGGAGACCTGCCTGATTCCTTTACATCCTTCTCCCTAACATCTAGACTATCTCTAGAGCTGTTTCCTAGTCGTGAATGCGTGATGGTCCTTCTTTGTCCCTGCAAGTATGATCCAACATGGCCCAGTTCAGAATCAGAATATGTCTTCTGTGTCATGGTGGCATTTGGTCCATGGTGGGAGAAAGAAATCAACTTTTCCCAGTGGTGGAGTGAGGACAGGGGAGGGCCGGCCCTCTCAGCCTTGGATGTGATCCATTTGCTGTAGTCTTCCACCTTGGTGTACAGAAACAGGCCAGGGCACGTCTCACCACCGAAGTTCAGGACTCCTCTCAGAACCCACAGATCGAACTGCTGTAGCTGGCACATCATTGGGCTTCCTGGGTCCCCCTGTGATAAAAGACAGAAGGCTTCAAGTCTTAGAAAAACTAGTTTTTGTTGTAAATCTATCCTTGTGCAATATACTGTTTGTTCTAGAAATGTTTTACGCTGGTTCTCACTGGAAATGGGGCAAATTATAGGATACAATTTCAAATCTAGGCAGCCACCACCACAAATTCCAACAAGATGACTTTTCCTTTTATTATGCAAATTAGCTGTGGACTTCTGCTGATTGCCTATAGCTTCCTGGTTCATATTTCATTTTCTTGCCCCTTTCCAGTCCTTTGGCCAAACCTTCCCTCTCTTCTGGCTTCTCATTCCTGAAATGTTGGTGTTTGTTTCTGTTTTGTCCTGAAATGCTCACATTTTCCCTTCTCTGCCTTGCTTCAACCCTTAGTGTAAGCCACTTCCTGCCACCTGGCAACTGCTTACCAGCCTGGCTGGCCGTGCTCTGGGTCTTCCCTACTCCCAATGGAGCAGTCCTCTGGGACTTGGGAATTCTGCCACATACACTTTATCTAACTTAAAGTGACGGAGTAGAAGCTTGGCATCATTAGCTAGATATGGGACCCTGGCAAGTGACCAAATCCTCTCTGAGCCAAGGTGGGAACACAGTTAATGCCTGTAACACGTGCTGAGCACAGCACAGTGCCTGGCACACAGCAAACACTCAATAGAATATTAGCTACCATCATCCTGATGTCGCTATAAAGGCCAGCATTTTTCTGAAAAGTTGGGGAAAATGGGAAAAGCAACAAGGCAACTAGTAGGTATCACTTACCTTACCTGCCCAGACCCCACACCCCTAGGTCTCCTCTCAAAGGAATTCCTGCCCCTCCCATGGCCCATCTTGGTCCGAGAAGGGGGTGGTCATCCCCAGGCTAGCCAGCCACTTCTGACCTGTGTGGCCTGCCTGGCTGGAAGGCCCAGGCAATGACATGTTGCTCTCGCAGTTTGGACTGAGACATGGAATGGGGCCGCAATTAACAACAGGAAACAATCTGAACAGACTGAACCACGAGCAGCAGAAAGGCAGAAGAGCAGCCGCTTCAGCCCCTTACCATCCGAGACCTGGGTGTGTGGTCTGTCTTGGTCACTCTCTCTGTCTCTCTTTCTCTCTTTCTTTCTCTGTCCCCAAGGCTGGAGTGCAGTGGTGCAATCTTGGCTCACTGCAACCTCCACCTCTGGGATTCAAGCAATTCTCCCACCTCAGCCTCTCGAGTAGCTGGGGCTACAGCTATGCGCCACCATGCCCAGCTAATTTTTTTTTTTTTTTTTGAGATGGAGTCTTGCTCTGTCCCCCATGCTGGAGTGCAGTGGCATGATCTCGGCTCGCTGCAACCTCCTCCTCCTGGGTTCAAGCGATTCTCCTACCTCAGCCTCCCCAGTAGCTGGGATTACAGGCGCCCACCACCACACCTGGCTAATTTTTATTTTTAGTAGAGATGGGGTTTCACCATGTTGGCCAGGCTGGTCTCGAACTCCTGACCTCATGATCCACCCGCCTCGGCCTCCCCAAGTGTTGGGATTACAGGCGTGAGCCACTGCACCCGGCCTAATTTCTGTATTTTTAGTAGAGATGGGGTTTCACGATGTTGGCCAGGCTGGTCTTAATCTAACTTCAAGTGATCTGCCCGCCTCGCCCTCTCAAAGTGCTGGGATTAGGCATGAACTACCATGCCCAGTGGGGTATTCTCTTTCAATAAAGCTCCTCTTTTCCAAGGAAGCCACACCAGAACAGAGATGAAGACCAGTGGGAAAACATGGGAGCAACTCCGTGGGCAGGCCAGCGGGGAGGCCATGCTGCAAAGCTGCCGTGATTCCCTGGTGATCTCTCAGCAGGCCAAGGCCAGACATGTGAGGAAGGCCTTGAGGACTTCATTCTGTGCCTCTCCTTGGATGGAAGGGGGTGCTTTAGTGTGGCACTCCTGACTTTTCAATTGACTGGTGAAGAGGCCCTTGTGTGCACCTCACTATGTCTGCCTAGGTCATGGGGGCTCCCTGGCCAAGAATGACGTGGTTCCCCCTTTCATCAGTCCGATTCGCAGTTTGTCTTAACTGTAGTGGTATAGCCAGAGCAAGAAAAAGAATGTGATTTAGGACAAATGATTGGATGAGTGATTGGTAGATGTCCTCAGCTATGGCGTGGTTTTGCAGGTCACTGTTCCACCCACCTGGGCACAGCATATACGCTTTTTCTCTTCCCCATAATCCTGTAGGGGCTGCGACTTCTGAAGCACAAGAGGCAGAGGCGAACAGCTCCAGGTGCCCCTCTGGAGCTACCCTACCTCATCTCCCAAGGGAGCGGCCACAGCCCAGAGTGGGGTCTTTCATTTTGTGATCTTTTCCCTTGACATTCAGCAAAAGCCCTGACAGTGGTAGAATAAAGGCAGGATGGGTGAGTGCAGAGTGATTCTGCTTTTGTTGGGTTTCAGGGAAACCCATAGGCAGATTCTGAACCTGGTGGTTGATTCTACATGTGGGAATTGTGGCTTTGAAGACCTCTGGACATGAGAACATATTTCCAAGACAGAGGATTCTATGGGGACGGGTCACCATTAAATGGTGTGCAAGCATAATTCTGTTCAAAAATGAAGGCATGTTTAGAGGTGTGTCACAGTTAAAAACCAACCTGAACTTTGCAGTTAGATTTTAAAAGATGGTCAGTTAGAGTAGAAATAGCTTAGAATATTCCATTGAGTCTAAGATACAGTTAGAAATCAACATCTTTGAAATTAGGGTGTGTCTTTTAATCAGTTGATGTCAGAGTTTAACGGGCAGCATTTTTTTCTTTCTTGGGATTACAAAAAATGATGGTGCATTCTATAATTGGCAGCATCTTAGATCTGAGGAAGTATGATACTTGTTTGACGGAATGGTTGACGGCAGAATTTTGTTAAAAAGCTATATCTTCACTGTATTTTAACACATTATCTAATTTAAGAAATTGTTAAGATCCCCCACCTGGCAGAGGACCCAGTACAAAATAGGCACTCAATAGATGTTACACCAACTTTGGAAGGGCAAACATATTTCTTAATGAGAGGCAGTCCTTCATGTTTTGCAATAAAATGACTTTTAAAAAAAATTGTCTGTATATATGTATTTTTTCCCCTTGCT